ATGGAGCCCTGGAGAATGGGGGCCTGGAGGATGGAGCCTGGGGGACGAGGGCCTGGAGGATGGGGGCCTGGAGTATGGGGCCTGCTCTCCAGACCCTGAGGACAGCCCCGTGGTGGACCAAGGATTTTGGGTTTCCTGCGTCTCTGGGCCCCTGACTGCTCAACCATCAGAAACAGACTGGCAACCCCCTGTCATTTCCCTGGCGTGGGGAACTTCGGGTCCCCTCTGTCCTTCCCACCACACTTTTCCCTCTTTCTTTCCGGGTGTCTACTCTCTGGCTTCTGTCTTCTCTGTCAGGTCCACAGAATCCTTCTCCAGCACATCCTACCCCAGGAAGGCCATGGGCTGGGTCCCAGGTGCCATCTTTCAGAAGATGTAGAGCATTCCCATGGAACAAAAATAACCCATTTCAGGGGTTGGCTGAAAATGAACTTATTAAAACCTGCCTGTCACAGGCTACTCCGCTGACCCTGTCAGCCTCATCTCCATGGAGAGCAGCCCCTCCTGCTGAAGATGGGACAAAGGGCATCGTGCTGCGGTTGGGGAGGCTCTAACCACAGCCCTGGGAGCAGTCTCTTACCTCCTCTGAGATGCTTCCCTTCCTCAGGGAGGGGACTTTTCCATGCTATCTGCTGGCCTGTACATTTTCCCCAGTAAACTTGGCCCTAATATTTTCTAAATTCCTGTGGTCCCTGCCCACTCTATCAATAGAAATGCATAGCTTATCCCTTCCTGGGTGTGACCCTGTGTGTGCCCAGCCCCAGACCTGCACGTGGCCGGTTTTCCACGCTGGCAGCCTGGCATGACCCAACTCTCTGTCCAGGGCAGGAAGAGGTATCACCGAGCAGGGAGAGAGTCACCCTGGCCCGGAAGCCTCGCCTGCACAGGGCACAGCTGCCTCTTGCCTCCTCTTCGCCTCCACGGTGGAAGGGCTGGGGCCACGGGGCAGAGAAGAAAGGTTATCTCTGCTTGTTGGACAAACAGAGGGGAGATTATAAAACATACCCGGCAGTGGACACCATGCATTCTGCAAGCCACCCTGGGGTGCAGCTGAGCTAGACATGGGACGGCGAGACGCCCAGCTCCTGGCAGCGCTCCTCGTCCTGGGGCTATGTGCCCTGGCGGGGAGTGAGAAACCCTGTAAGTGAAGGAGAGGGTCTTTTTATGTGCTTCAGGGTGGGGCCGACTGAGGGTCTTTCCACAGCCCCCTGCCAGTGCTCCAGGCTGAGCCCCCATAACAGGACGAACTGCGGCTTCCCTGGAATCACCAGTGACCAGTGTTTTGACAATGGATGCTGTTTCGACTCCAGTGTCACTGGGGTCCCCTGGTGTTTCCACCCCCTCCCAAAGCAAGGTAATCTTCCAGGGAATCTTCCTGGGCCAGCATGGGTCTCGGTGCTGTGCCTGTCCCATGGCAGAGTCGGATCAGTGCGTCATGGAGGTCTCAGACCGAAGAAACTGTGGCTACCCGGGCATCAGCCCCGAGGAATGCGCCTCTCGGAAGTGCTGCTTCTCCAACTTCATCTTTGAAGTGCCCTGGTGCTTCTTCCCGAAGTCTGTGGAAGGTAACGTCGCTGTGGGACTCTCTGTCTGGTTCCCTTACCAACCATCTTGCATTTAAACTTCTAGACTGCCATTACTAAGAGAGGCTGGTTCCAGAGGATGCATCTGGCTCACCGGGTGTTCCGAAACCAAAGAAGAAACTTCGCCTTATCAGCTTCATACTTCATGAAATCCTGGGTTTTCTTAACCATCTTTTCCTCATTTTCAATGGTTTAACATATAATTTCTTTAAATAAAACCCTTAAAATCTGCTAAATTTCTTTTTGGTTTCATTAACACAGAGGTGGT